GGTGTGTAAGAAGTACCGGGGATTCACCATCCCCGAGGCCTTCCGGGGAGTGCATCGGTACTTGAGCAATGCCTACGCCCGGGAAGAATTCGCTTCCACCTGTCCAGATGATGAGGAGATCGAGCTCGCCTATGAGCAAGTGGCAAAGGCCCTCAAATAAGCCCCTCCTGGGACTCCCTCAACCCCCTCCATTTTCTCCACAAAGGCCCTGGTGGTTTCCACATTGCTACCCAATGGACACACTCCAAAATGGCCAGTGGGCAGGGAATCCTGGAGCACTTGTTCCGGGATGGTGTGGTGGAAGAGGGGATGAGGGAAAGAAATGGGGGGCCTGGGTCAGATTTTTATTGTGGGGTGGGATGAGTAGGACAACATATTTCAGTAATAAAATACAGAATAAAAATCAAGTGTTTTTACGCAATGGGGGTTTAAAGTGTGGGCGACATGGAATGAGGGGTGGGTCAGTGATCTTGAGCTCAGGGCAGAAGCCAGGAATTAAGAAGGGAAATGTTTGTGGTGGGGCTGCTATGTTTCGTGCCGGTCCGCCGGTCCGCCGTTGCGCTGTTCTGAGGTCTACGAAGCGTTTGCAGCCCCGTCGCCAGGGCCGGCCAGATCTGGGTGGGCCTGGGCAGCGCTCGCTGGGCGGTGCCGATTTCTGGCAAGGGGGGCGCAGTCTGGATGTAATGGGCGCGGCTTAGCAGGGCGGAATGGGCGTGGCCCGAAGAAGCCCCGCCCCGTCCCGCTTAGACAATGCCCCGGAGCCGCCAGACCGTCGCGCCCCTGCCCCATCGTAGTATATGAGCTCGCCTACACAAGGACCCCCGCTAAAAGCCAGAGCTCCCAGTCCCCGAGGCTTGAAGACGGGGACTCCCTTCTCCACCAACTCTGTCCTCGGGGGGTGGGGCCCCAGCCGAGATCACAGCGCGACAGGAGTGGGGGTGGCCGCTGGAGGTGAGTCTTGCGTGGGGGGCCCTGAACCGTGTGGGGGCCGGAGTTTGGGGGTGCCGGGCCCATGCCTGCACCAGACAGAGAGTATGGGGAGCCGGTATTTGGGCGCGGAGCTAGGCGGGGTGGACTTTGGGACATAGACGGGGAACCGGGTCCTGGAGCCGGGAGTAGTGCCAGCGCCCCGGAACCACGCCCCCTGTTACCCCGCCCCTCGCATTTCGTTTTAGACCTCTCCCAGTCCTTCGGGACTCGGTCTGGTTTATACTAGGTCGTGCTAGGGGCAGCGTGACCAGCCAGGGCGGAGAGAGGATGCTTAACTCCTTAGGCTCGAACTCCTCCCTTCCTACCCACCTCTCTCCCTTCTCGTTCGGGTATTCAGGACTTCCATTCCCCAGCCCCTGCCTCTGTCTCCTCCTTTTCTGTTTCTTCTCCCAGACAGGTGAAGAAACAAGAAAACTAAGAAATCCGAGCGGTTGGAGGGGGAGTCTGTGTGGATGGGATGGGGACGCCGGGGGAGGGGCTGGGCCGCTGCTCCCATGCCCTGATCCGGGGAGTCCCAGAGAGCCTGGCGTCGGGGGAAGGTGCGGGGGCTGGCCTTCCCGCTCTGGATCTGGCCAAAGCTCAAAGGGAGCACGGGGTGCTGGGAGGTAAACTGAGGCAACGACTGGGGCTACAGCTGCTAGAACTGCCACCTGAGGAGTCATTGCCGCTGGGACCGCTGCTTGGCGACACGGCCGTGATCCAAGGGGACACGGCCCTAATCACGCGGCCCTGGAGCCCCGCTCGTAGGCCAGAGGTGAGCGCCGTGGCGCGGGTGTGGTATGGGGACACAGCTCCGTGCCCTCTTCTCCTATCCTAAGGTCGATGGAGTCCGCAAAGCCCTGCAAGACCTGGGGCTCCGAATTGTGGAAATAGGAGACGAGAACGCGACGCTGGATGGCACTGACGTTCTCTTCACCGGTGAGGCTGGGGGGAGGCATAGGTCTTGGCACGCCCTCAAACCTCCGCGGCCTCCCGGACTCAGGCCGGGAGTTTTTCGTAGGCCTCTCCAAATGGACCAATCACCGAGGAGCTGAGATCGTGGCGGACACGTTCCGGGTGCGGAGCGGGACCAGCCTAGGGAGGGAGGGCGCCCCTGAATACCTCCCTTCGCTCTCCCTAGGACTTCGCCGTCTCCACTGTGCCAGTCTCGGGTCCCTCCCACCTGCGCGGTCTCTGCGGCATGGGGGGACCTCGCACTGTTGTGGCAGGCAGCAGCGACGCTGCCCAAAAGGCTGTCCGGGTGAGGAGGGGGCGGGGCCAACGAAAGTGGGCTCTGAGACTCGAACACTTCCTCTTTCCTCTAGGCAATGGCAGTGCTGACAGATCACCCATATGCCTCCCTGACCCTCCCAGATGACGCAGCTGCTGACTGTCTCTTTCTTCGTCCTGGGTTGCCTGGTGTGCCCCCTTTCCTCCTGCACCGTGGAGGTGGGGATCTGCCCAACAGCCAGGAGGTGAGAGAGGGCAGGAACTCCAACACCAAGCACCCTCTCCCCACTCCATGTCTTCCCTGTGCAGGCACTGCAGAAGCTCTCTGATGTCACCCTGGTACCTGTGTCCTGCTCAGAACTGGAGAAGGCTGGCGCCGGGCTCAGCTCCCTCTGCTTGGTGCTCAGCACACGCCCCCACAGCTGAGGGCCTGGCCTTGGGGTACTGCTGGCCAGGGGTAGGATAGTATAGGAAGTAGAAGGGGAAGGAGGGTTAGATAGAGAATGCTGAATAGGCAGTAGTTGGGAGAGAGCCTCAATATTGGGGGAGGGGAGAGTGTAGGGAAAAGGATCCACTGGGTGAATCCTCCCTCTCAGAACCAATAAAATAGAATTGACCTTTTAGACTGGGCTGTGACTGGTGTCTTACTGGGGCA